GTGGAGAGAAGAGCCCGGCCGGGTCCTGCAGGGCCCCGAGGCTGGGCTGGGAAGTTAGCACAAGCTGGGGTGGAGGCTCCGCTGAGCACTAATGGGAGGAGGCCAGGGTCCTGACCTAGAGCCTGCGGCCAGCGGGACAGAGATTCTGTCCTGGATTCTCTGAGCTTGGGGCATGCGGGCTGCCAGGGAGGTGTGATGGTGGGAACCCGGCGAAAGGGAGGAAGCCTCTTCCAGGCGTGGAGCAGCCTTGGGCCCTGAACAGGCAGGCCTCTGGAAGCGCCTCGCTTTTCCTCCCTCCGGCCTCATCCTGGTTTTCTCCTCATCTCCCCGTCGCAGGGTCCCGGGTCCAGGCTGGGGTTCAGTTGCCTGCTCCTCCTCTCTGTGCCCTCCCCCGCCCGATGGCCCCACAAGTGCTGTCTTGCAGGAGAGCGCCGGGAGACCGCAGGGCGGAGGTGAAGAACGGAGTCCAGAGCCCTCCAGAGATGGCAGCGAATCCCGGCCCTGCCTCTTGCCAGCTGTGTGGCCTAGAGTGAGTCCGACCTCTCTGGGCCTCAGCTTCCTCCGGGATGAATGCAGTCACGGAACGCGCCAATGCAGGAGGCCCCCAGGACATCCTGAGCGCTCGGGAGACGCCAGGCGCGGCAGCGGGCACGGATAGCGGAAAGGGGCGCGACCCCGCGGAATCCTCCGGCAGGGCAGGGCCTTTGGGTGGCTCCGGGTGTCCAGAGGAAGGGGTGGGCTCGGGGACGCGGAGGGAAACTGGGGACGCGGAGGGAAACTGAGGTCGCGGAGGACGCGGCCGTTGGCAGCTCGCTGCGCCTGCCGGCCCCGCGTGGGCCGCCCCACTCGGGAGGACGCGGGCTCCTTTTGTCTGCAGCGTCCCCGCCGCCGCCGCCCCCGCCGCCTCCCCCTCTCCCTCCCATTTTCGCCGCGGCCCCCGCCCCTCCCCTCCCCGCCCCCTATTGCCCCTCCTCCTTCCCCTCCCCACTCTTCTCCTTCCCTCCCCTCCCCTCCCTTCCCCTCCGGAGCGGCTGGGGCTGCGGCGCCGCTGCTGACACGGATCGGCCGCGGCCGCCACCGGGCGGAGGCTGCGCGGCGCAGACCCAGACGGGCGGCCCCGGAGGGCGCGCGGCGATGGCGGCGGCGGGCAGGCGGCGGGCGCGGCGGGCGAGGGGTCCGGGCTGAGCTGCGGGCCGGCCCGGATGGCGGGCGGCGCGGGCTGGTCGGGCGCCCCCGCGGCTCTGCTGCGCTCCGTGCGCCGCCTGCGCGAGGTGTTCGAGGTGTGCGGCCGCGACCCCGACGGCTTCCTGCGCGTGGAGCGCGTCGCGGCGCTCGGACTGCGCTTCGGCCAGGGCGAGGAGGTAAGCTGGCCCGACCCCAGTCCCGGCCCGGGGTCTCACACCTGTCCCTGCTTCATTCCCACAGGTGGAAAAACTTGTGAAATATTTGGATCCCAACGACCTGGGGAGAATCAACTTCAAGGACTTTTGCCGGGGGGTGTTCGCCATGAAAGGTGAGGTCTTCCCGGGAGGCTTTCCCAGGCGCTCACTGTCCCGTGTGTCTGCCTGTCTGCGCAGGGTGCGAGGAGCTGCTGAAGGATGTGCTGTCGGTGGAGAGCGCGGGGACGCTGCCGTGCGCGCCAGAGATCCCAGACTGCGTGGAGCAGGTAAGGCTTGGGGGGCCTCAAGGACCTCCATGG